GGATGAGGTGTGGTGAGGGCGTATCTCAGGATCCTTAGCTCTGACATGGGGTTTGCAGGAGAGAGTAGGGGGACCGCTGAGCTCTGTCCACAGACTAGAGCAGGAAAGGGGGGAAAGGCGGCGATAGAGGTTAGCAGGAATGTTTAATTATCAGGAGCAGGAACAGAACTGAGGGCATGCCCAGGTCCACACAGGCCCTCATAGGCCCAGTGTTCCCAGTGGGGAGGAAACAGGAAGCTGTGACTTCCTCTCTCTTTTCCCTCCCTGCTCTTAGCCTCAAGGTCACTGCTGCTGAGATGAATTCCAACCTGTTTTAGTTGGCACTGTTCCCTGGGCATGGTAATAGCCTCTCAGTACCCTTCTGCCACAAACACCCCAAACTTCTCCTTTGAAATAATATTCATACAAATTGCTATTTCACATGTGTTCTCTCATTGCATCATGCCACTCCTGTGAAGCAGACTTACCTGAAAATTTTAAGCAAGAAAACAGGCTTAGGGGAGTAAAGTAACTCTCCCAGTCACACGGCTAGTGAGCAGCAGGTCTGGGACTCCGCAGCCTCCGCTCTTTCCTCTCTTGGACACCCATGCTGATTCCCTGCCTCTATGCCACCTCCCAGGCCCCTTGCTTTGGGCCCCAAGGGAACACTTTCTGCAGAGGAGGGAGGCCTCTGCACTGTTAGGAACAGAGGCAGCTCTAGTTTGGTTCCTGTCATCTCTGGGACAGGGAACCTCCAGCTCTCTCCCTGGGGTGGAGGCTTGGGGCTGCCCTCCATAGCGGGGTAACTCTCCCTTCTCCCCTCCCTCTCTGCCATTTAGAGCCCCTCTTACAGGCGGGCGCATGCACATATACCCTGGCATTCAGGCTGTGCCTCGCCCTGCCCCACCTACCACCAATCTTGACCAACAGGAAGGTGGTGGGTTGTCCTTTCCACACCCCTCCCTCTGAGGTGTGGGCGTGGGCCAGGGCTCACCAGAGGCCCCAGAGAAGCACTTAATTCTACAGCCTCCTTCCTAGAGCCTTCAGTGGCCTCTGCCAGTCTGGCAGACACTTGCAGACCTCTCTTCTCAGCACCACCAATCTCTGATGCCCTGCGATGCCCACACTCAATACTTCTGCCTCTCCACCCACATTCTTCTGGGCCAATGCCTCCGGAGGCAGTGTGCTGAGTGCTGATGATGCTCCGATGCCTGTCAAATTCCTAGCCCTGAGGCTCATGGTTGCCCTGGCCTATGGGCTTGTGGGGGCCATTGGCTTGCTGGGAAATTTGGCGGTGCTGTGGGTACTGAGTAACTGTGCCCGGAGAGCCCCTGGCCCACCTTCAGACACCTTCGTCTTCAACCTGGCTCTGGCGGACCTGGGACTGGCACTCACTCTCCCCTTTTGGGCAGCCGAGTCGGCACTGGACTTTCACTGGCCCTTCGGAGGTGCCCTCTGCAAGATGGTTCTGACGGCCACTGTCCTCAACGTCTATGCCAGCATCTTCCTCATCACAGCGCTGAGCGTTGCTCGCTACTGGGTGGTGGCCATGGCTGCGGGGCCAGGCACCCACCTCTCACTCTTCTGGGCCCGAATAGCCACCCTGGCAGTGTGGGCGGCGGCTGCCCTGGTGACGGTGCCCACAGCTGTCTTCGGGGTGGAGGGTGAGGTGTGTGGTGTGCGCCTTTGCCTGCTGCGTTTCCCCAGCAGGTACTGGCTGGGGGCCTACCAGCTGCAGAGGGTGGTGCTGGCTTTCATGGTGCCCTTGGGCGTCATCACCACCAGCTACCTGCTGCTGCTGGCCTTCCTGCAGCGGCGGCAACGGCGGCGGCAGGACAGCAGGGTCGTGGCCCGCTCTGTCCGCATCCTGGTGGCTTCCTTCTTCCTCTGCTGGTTTCCCAACCATGTGGTCACTCTCTGGGGTGTCCTGGTGAAGTTTGACCTGGTGCCCTGGAACAGTACTTTCTATACTATCCAGACGTATGTCTTCCCTGTCACTACTTGCTTGGCACACAGCAATAGCTGCCTCAACCCTGTGCTGTACTGTCTCCTGAGGCGGGAGCCCCGGCAGGCTCTGGCAGGCACCTTCAGGGATCTGCGGTTGAGGCTGTGGCCCCAGGGCGGAGGCTGGGTGCAACAGGTGGCCCTAAAGCAGGTAGGCAGGCGGTGGGTCGCAAGCAACCCCCGGGAGAGCCGCCCTTCTACCCTGCTCACCAACCTGGACAGAGGGACACCCGGGTGAAGGGCGCAAGCTGAACACACTCCTCTTTCTGAGATCCACCAAGTGTAGGATCCTTGAGTCCTGGGGAGAAGCTGCCCTCTCTGCCAGGCTGCAGTGCCCTCAGGGAAAAGTCTGATCTTTGATCCCCAACTCTGGGTGTGGTGAATGGGGGAGGCGGGGGCTCAGATCAGAGCTGGATGTGACAAAGCTTAAGTCTTTATTTGGAGATGGGAAAGAAGAGGATCTGAGAATAAACCTCTGGATTATCCACAAATTGTCTTGACCTTTTATCCCAGTTCCACCTCC